AATGAAAAAAATCTGAAATATTGCTTGGATTTCCGAATTGTGATGCAGAGATACGAAGTGAGCACAGGCTGTTGGAAAAATGGTGCCAAGAGACTTGCTCAATGCAGGGTTGCCACAAACCTTCAATTTGTAAAAAACAGGTATCTGTGAAGCATAATAAAACGAGGTATGCCTGTATGTATATATACACGTGTATATATTTCCTCCCAGGTTTACAATTTCGTTCTAGTGGTAGAGAAACAGGAAGCCTTTTGGAAAACTGTTTCTTAAGTTTATACTCCCGAAAGTAGCTCCCATGATATGGATTTTCATTTGTTTCTAGGTTCTTTTCAATTGGGAAGTTAGGGATAGCATGCTTTCCTTGTCAGCAGGAACAGCTATGTAATTAGTGAGTCCCAGAACAAAGTAAAAATGCAAAGCCCTTGTTTAAAACTATTCAGAATTTTGAAACAGCCATGGAGCCCTTCTAAGCAAGGGGTCTGTCATGACTACGAAGCTTACAAACCCAGGAAGCTGGCTCTCCCTGCCAAGTGACCACCACACCCACACACCGTAAATGACTAGAAAACATGCAAATCCGGCGGAGATCACAAAGCTGGGACTCTCAGGGACAATGGCTGATGATGCTTTGTTGATGGGAACTTGTAGCCTCTACACTGGGTGGCAGGCAACTCCTTGAAGAGCCAGAGTCAAATTCTTTTTCCTGCTCAGGCCCCCAGGGGGTGGTAGTGAGTGTGTGAAATTATCCCTTTCAAACTAGACAGAACACCGCCGTCACTGCTAATTTAACCAGCTCCCACTTAAATCAAGAAATAACCATTATTCTCGTTTCTACCTCCAGCCAGGCCAAATGCAAGAAAGGAGAAACCTTAGCATTTGTGGGGTGTAGGAGTGTGTGTATATGCATGTGTGTGTGCCTGCATATGTGTGTGTGTGTGTGTCTATACACACACAGGAGCGTGTGTTTCCTCTGCTCCATCTCTCCTCTCCCTTCCTTAAAGAATTCAGCCTGTGGCCACTAGAGGTCTTTTCTTTTCACATGGTAGCTGCCGAGCAGTTTGTTCGGCTTTTTATTTATTCCTACGTGAGCAGACCCACTACACTTCTTGCATATAAACAGTGAAAATTACAATATGAAGGACTTATTATTCCTTCTTTTGGAGTAATTTTGCTGCTGGTCAAAGCCTGGCTCATTGTGCAAGGAAGGGGGACCATCCTCTGCAGGTAATTCCACTGCTTCAAGGTAAGAGATGTGGGTAGGTTTTATTTTTTATGCTCATTGGCCACTGTTGTCTCTTCCCTTTCAGGTGCTCCTCGCCTGCTTGCAGATATCAGACCCCAGCTCATCTCAGACCTCAGCCCCTGAGGCCAAGCAAACATACATCATCATGGAGGCTGCAGACGTAGCTCACCGTGCCCACATGTGAACTTCGGCCAACACACCACAACAGGGACTCTGCCCACTGAATCCCCTGTGATTCCTCAATCCTGTCCTGGTCATACCCCACTGGGTTTTGTGAGGCTATTTAGGAAGATAAGTTTCCCTCACTGAAGAAAAGAGAGACAGCATGAAAGAAAACAATGGCCCCAAAGGAGGAATTTGTGATTGACATAAATGGGAATGTTCCCTTGGGAGCATCATGTATCATCAAACAAGCAAACCTCCAGGTCATTTATTTCTCCACCTGTTTACCTGCTATGGAAAGAAGATGCATTTAAGTTTCCTGCAGTTTCACCCTGGAAATTAATGCTCTGGGAAACAAAAAGCTGTATGTTCTAGACGTAGCAGGTTTCTTTTGGAATTCACTCATTGGGAGTCTGGCACTACCCCCTAAATGGTACTTTTGTTGTCTTTTTGTTCAAGACAGCCAGCTTCTTCCAAGATCAGAACCGCGTGCCAGCCTCCCTTGATAAACCGCCTACCAGCTCTCTTGGTAGATCAGATGTTTAATAGTTAGCCTAACTCATTTGTTTTTCCAAGGAGCAATTATGACTACAATGAATTAATATTTTAACTGCAGGGAAAGCATTACAGATAGTTCCTACGTAGACTCTAGAGGCTGGGAATGGCCAACAGGATTTCCCATACTAAGAGGAGAGGACCACTCCATCCTGGCCAGCAGTTCTCTATGATTGAAATACTATCATTAGATACTGCTCCAAAGACCTAAGGGGAGATGTGCCTAGGAGAAGTGTATGGTCCTGATCCTTCCCACTGAGGCTCAATGGCCCAGCAAAATATGAAAGTGAGACCTGTGCTTCTAAAGCGTAACAGTCTAGAATCAGTGGAGTTTGTGAAACAACCTCACCACCGCAGGAGCAAATCCCAGCAGGTGAGATTCAAGGAAGATGGGACCACTAAGAATCCAACTGGCCTAGCTGAGGTTGACGTCCAAACTCCAGAAGACCCGGCTGTGATGGGGAAGACTCAAGCAACCAGGCACCATCTTCCCCCCACCTACTCGCTCTCCTTCCCCAGGTCCCAGAAGGCAGGGGGCTTTCGCAACATTGCAATCCAAACTTCCCCCAGTCTCAGGAAGCATTTCCCAGTTTTCAAAAGGAAGAGACTCACAGCCAGTAAGTCCCTGGTGGAAATGCCAACAGCCTCCCAAAGTGCCATCCAGGTCAACGGTAACCTCTCTGAACAGGACATTGTGTCTTCTGACCTTGCCTACTTAAGGTTGGCTCAGCATCTTGAGGATGGGCCTCGAAGGGTCAAGGTGTCCCATGCATTCCTCCCAAGGGTCCCCAAGGTGCAAAGCAATGGTCCTGTTAGCATATGCTTGGAAGCAGGAACTTGGAGGTCCTTAGAGAAAGCCACAGCTGCCATTCAGGTTCCAGATGATATTTATCACAGTCCTTCCTGGGAAGCTAGAGAGTCTGCTCTCAGCCCAGACAGGTCAGCTGAAGTAAGTAACTCCATACACCCTTTGGATGACACACGTCCAGGTGATGGGAGAAGGGTGACTCCACTAGATTCAGAAAAATCCACCTCCTGCTTAAATGCCACCAGCGTTGCCAGCCACACACCAGGCACAGAGGAACTTAAACCTGAATTGCTTTTGCCCAAAGACAACTCAGATGACAAAGACCTTGGCTCACTGTCATCTCAGTCAAAGGAAACGTGTGTTCCTTCATCTCCACGGACTCACAGTTCCCCCTCACAAGGCTCCCACAGCCAGCCAGCCCACCCAGGAAGAGCCTCAGACTGTCCTTCATCAAGTAACAATCACCAGAATCTGGTGTCACTCAAAACTAACAGTGCATCGAAATCTGCCCCTGGGTGTCAGGAGCAGACGGCAAACAACCCCACCGAGTCAGACACACTGGAGTTTCCAAATTGTCCAGGAAGTAATCATCTCCCATCCTCTCTTTCAAGGAGTGAGACCAAACTTCAGAGCAACAGGGAGATTAGTGACATTAATCAAATTCACCTGGCACGGGGTGAACTCTGCGACCTCCAAGGCCGACTGCAATCTGTGGAGGAATCTCTGCACTCGAACCAAGAGAAAATTAAAGTCCTTTTGAATGTAATTCAAGACTTGGAGAAAGCTCGAGCTCTCACTGAAGGGTAAGGAGATTTTTTTTTCATATTAAAAATGATAGATTTATCCAGCAAATGCTCTGTCTTGCAGGCGCAACTTTTATCGAACTGGCCAAGATCTCAACAATTGCAGTACCTGCCAGAACACGGCGTGCATCATATACAGGTACCTGGCCACAAGCGAGGCCTGCTCTGTAGACCATAAAGCCATAGGGTCCGCTGAACACTCTAGCAAACTTTTAAATGCAAAAAGTCAAGAGAGGCAAAAACAAGGTATTTAACTATGAAATGTTAACATCTGGTTCCACTTTCCTTCCTTCCTCTCTGTGTTTTTCAGTGTAGAGTATGATTTTCGGCAGCAGGAAGGCAGGTTCCATGAAGTTTTGCAGAGTCTGGAGGAAGCAGAGCCAGTTGAGGAGGCATCGCCCCCACCAAAGTCCCCAGCAGAACCCCCAGCCCCGGAAAAGCAGGACTTAAGGCGGAAAACCAAGAAGGTGAAAAAGAAATGCTTCTGGTGGATCTGAGCTGGTTGGGACCATCCCCCAGCCCCCCAACTCCACGCACTTCCCTGAGATGGGAAATCCACTGCACTTAAGGCCTGCCCTGCTTCTTTGCAAAGGCCCTGGGCTGTGAGCCCCTTGGCCTGTGAAACAGAAGAGCCTTGGAGCTGATGTAGCCGCTGCTGGACACCTGACCACGATCCTTACCTGAGTGCGTGCGACTGCTTGCTGAGGGCTTCACGGACACTAGAGTGACCGCTTGCCAAGTTCCCTGTCACACTCAGCCAGAACTCATGCTGAGTTTTAAGACCAGATTCCCACCACGAGCAAAACCCCACACTACACCTTCCAACACCTCCAAGATGCCAAGCACTTCCTTCCCATCCTGGGTTCATAAACCCAAAAGAAAAAAATAGTGTTGTGCAGACCCGGAAGGTAGAGGGAGGTTATAGGTTATAAGCAGGTACCATAGAAAAAAATGAGATAAACTGGCAGTTTTCTAAGATATCAGCATACATAATAAGCACAAGAGAAGTGGGCAGGGCATAAAATGCTTATGCAAGATCACCCTGGTGTGTTGGGTTGTTTTCCTTTTTAATTAGCCCCTTGATCCCAAATTAAGGCTCTGTCATCTCATGGTGCATGCACCTTTCTGCCTGTGGCAGAGTCAGGCCACCCCAGGGTATAAACTTGTTGGTGTGGCTGTGCTGGATAAGTGTAATTCAAAGAGGATTTCAGCAGCTGTAGCTGTTCCAGGGCCCACCCTAAACCATCATGCTTCTTCTCTGCCTAGGGCCTGAGACCACCTGGCAAATGGGTGGAATCTGTTTTTGGTGTGAACTTTAAGACTCCATAGTTAACTTACCTGCAATATTTAAAATCATGAGATCCAGCAACCTGTCCATCAGTTACATCTTATGAGTAACATAGATAAGGCTAAGATAAAACACAACACTGTTTCTCATCCCTTCATCCCAGAAACAGCCGTGTAGATAGGTTCAAACATATATTAATCGACACAGTCTCCCTTCCTGGTGACCAGACAATGGTCACCTGATTGAAAAACTAGCAGGACTATGGATGAGGATATAGTTTTTTCTATTTGAGGTTTAAATATCTTTCCATCCCAAAGTCTGAGTTATTCAAGGTCTGGCTCATTCTGTTGACAAGACCTACATACATGTGGATCCAGTCAAACTTGCATGGCTGAACAAACTACTAAAGTAATATAATTAAGTAATTGCTATATACTCTTGTGGATGAGGGGTAGGATGGAAAGGCTCAGATTCCTTCTGGTTGAATTAAAATCTCTATCAGCATGTGGTTAGATTGACATTGCTAGAAAGGGAGCCTGAAACTAAACATACATTAAACGAAGAAGGTATTTTGTAATTCCCTTGGCTGAAGATCCAGTGTCTAAGCTAGAATCTTTGCAGAGCACAGAATCCTGTGTGTTCGTGGGATGTACCTACCCCACTGCAAATTGAGCCTAATTGAGCAAACCACTCCGATGGTTTCACCTTCCCCTGTCATAGTGATGCAGTGAACAAAGCTATTTCAGTGAGAATGAAAGGGAAATTTGGCAAGGAATATCAGCTTGCACTATTTAAGTCTTGGAATGTCATTCAAGATGTTCTTGTTCTGTTTCTAGTGTAATGTTTAAGCCCACAGAATCAGACCGGAATATATAACGTCATGTTAGAATTAAGATAAATACACTTGTCATACTTAAGAAGCCACATTTCAATAAGATATGCTACCACTGGCTAAAAGCCACAGATTTTTTTTTTCCTGTATCCATACGATCAACTGTCAGTTGGCCCCAGCAATGGAAAAGAACAGAATAGAGGATAATCCAATAAAGTGAAATCATTTGGGACCTCTTATGTAATTTTATCTTGTAGTAGAGCTTCCATCTTAATTTGCTTTGCTTACGCTAATTTCATGTGAATTTATATTCTCGGGCATCATGCTAGAATGTAAATAACCCTGTTCCCAGAATTAAGAGATCCAGGCAACCAAGCAGTCTATACCACTAGCCTTTGGCAAATGGCTTAAATTTCCCGGCCTGTTTGTCCATTCTTGAATACAGATAAGAACATATGCTTTCCTACTTTATAAACTCTTAGCACGTTCCACATTATGTGAGCTGAGTGACTCAGAGCTGAGCTGGATTACTGGCCAAAGTTAGCCTGGGAAGATAAAGAGATGTTTGAGGTACCTCACACAAAATTAATAAGCTGATGTGGTCATAGATATGTTTCCAGTTGAGGCCCTCACATGAACCCTTAACTGAATTAAATAAAACTGGGACTAGAAAATGTTGACATTTTCTGCACTTCCCCAACAAAAAAAAAAGAAAAGAAAAGAAAAGAAAAAAATAAATAAAATGTTGACATTTCTAGAAATACAGCCAAACAAGGCTGTACTGATTCTACACCAAAGCACAACACCGCATTGCTTGGGCCACTGACCTGAAACTGGGAAGGAGTTCTCTTCTGAAAAATTGATATTTAAAATCATTATGAGGAAATAGGATTCCATAAACATTTTCCTGATGAACAAAAATGGTCGTCTCTATGTTTAAAACACCACACACACATATACCAAAACTGCATACTCACTTATTCATGTGAAAATCACTGCTTCTTTGTAAAATATTACGTAACATCTACCATGATATTCTACAGAAATGCTGTACTTGAGGTTATCTGGTTTGCTGGAGAGATATTAACTTAGCAAAAATTACTTTTATAAAATTGAAAGGAAAAAGACCAATACATCAACTTAAATTGCAGGAGTTTATGTAGCTGCTTTCTCTGTAGTTTAAAAAGCAATGCATAAATGCATACTCACTATCCTTGGAACTTAATACCAGCTCATCTATAGAGCACCTTCTTAAAGACGATGTACTGATGTAAGGTTTTGTAAATTTCTAAACTGTTTTAAACGGGATATTATCTTTTGCAATAAACTTACATATTTTTTCTAGGTTTTAAGACTCCATTACTAGCTTGGGTTGATTT